TTTGGTGTGGAAGGGGAGCTCGGAGGCGATGAAGGCCCAGGCAGGTGGAAGGTGGTGGTTGAGGACCGGGGAGCAGGGCGCTGGCTGGGGAGAGGCAGAGTGAAGAAGCCGAGGGTGAGGGGCAGCCGGAACTCAGCTGGAAAGACAGCAGGAGGCGGTGGGCGCAGGGGCGGGTTCCATGGACGTTCTGGAGGCTTCTGAGGACACCAAGCCTGGAAGCCAGGACATGTGGCCTTCTTGACTTCGTTCCCCTTCCTCACCTGGAGGTCTCCAGTCCCCGCTGTCCACTGCTCAGCGGCATGGGAGGAGTCCGCGGCCTTACCCCGACACTCCCGCCCACCGGCCCCCGCCCCTGCCAGGCGGCCCTGCTCGCAGCAGCGCGAGGAGCCACGGGGTGCTGCCCTCCTCCGCAGCCCGAGGCCCACTTCACACGCACTGAGCCCAAGCGCGAGTCTCTGCCCGTCAGCCGCGTCTGAGCTCGCCGCAGTCCCTGCTTGAGAGGCCGGGGGGCACCTGCGCCTGCCCGGGACCCTGACCTGCTAGCGGGGCCTGTTGCCTCCTCTGCAGGAAGCGATCTCGCCCGCGGTGCCCCCACCCGCCCCGTCCCCGGAGGGACCGCCCCCGCCCGCGGCCTTCCCGCCCCTGCCCTGTCGCTTGAGTGCCCCCCGCCCGCCGTTACCCCACCCCCGCCCCTGGAGGAGCCCCCGCCCACGGTTACCCAACCTTACCCTGTCCCCGGAGGGCTCCACGCCCGCGTTCCCCCCGCCCCATCCCAACTCCGAGGGTCCACTGCCCCGGTCCCCATCCCGCCCGGTCCCCGCAGGGCCGGGCCGCCGGGGGTCTCCCGGGGCAGCGGTACCCGAAGGCAGCAGCACGGCCCCTTTAAGCCGCTCGGACACGCGCTCGGGGCCCGATGCGGTTTGGACGCGCACAGGCGTGCGCGTGCCCGTCGGGCCTGGCGAGCGCGCGCGACGCGCGGCGTGCGTGGTGACGCGAGCGCGTGGGGTTTTCCGAGGCTGCGGGCAGGGGCCCGCCGCGCCCATCCCGATGGCTGGAGGCGTCTGAGGGGCGGACGGAGGCGGCGGCGGCGGCGGCGGGAGCGGGAGCGGGCGGCGAGTGGGGAGCGGGGCCGGGAGTGGAGCAGCCGCCGCGGCGGGACTGGACCGAGCCTCGCCGGCGCGCACCTGCCCGCAGCGCCCGCGGAGCGCGCAGCGCGGCCCGAGCGCGACGACCTGCCGAGCGGCGGCCGAGGCGGCGGTGTGGGCGCGTCAGGCCGCGACGAGGGCGCTGAGGTGAGCGCGGCAGCCCCCAGCCCCGGACCCGGAACAACAAAAAACAGCTCTTTTCTTTTTCCAGCTGCATATCTATGTGAGACTGAATTTTCCTCTTAGACTTCAGCTAAAACTGTGTATTGCATCAGGCTGAGAGCAGACACGATGTGAAGATCCATTGCTCCCATTGAGGCAGACAAGGTAAATGTAAAATGTAAAATATGGCTTATCACGGCCAGGCTAAAAAGTTTGATTTTTTCCGTAGGAGGAGTATTTGAAGACTTCTGAGCGGAGGAGTCGCATGTCAGAGCTGTCCTTCAGAAAGATAAATCAGGCAGTGCTGTTAAGATGGATTGAAGTGGAAAAGAGGTGGGATAGAGACACAGATTAGTAACGGGCCAGGCAAAGATGGTAAGCCATCAAGAGGCTGAAGCAGTGGGAGTTCCCTCATAAAGGTCTTCCTTCTCATTTTCAGGTTGAGGCTGAGGAGGAGAAAGAGATGGGATTGGTCTTGCTGTCTTGGATGGAGGTGGTGGAAGGGGAGGTAGGAGAGACAGGCATACTTGGTGGAACTTTACTGAAATACATAATTTCTGACTTCTTTCTTTTTCGTTTTATTTTTTCTTTTTCTTTTTTTTTTTTTTTTTGCCTGGGCTGGAGTGCAATGGCTCAGTCTTGGCTCACTGCAGCCTCCGCCTCCTGGGTTCAAGCGGTTTTCCTGCTTCAGCCTCCCAAGTAGCTGGGATTACAGGCGCCCGCCACCATGCCCGGCTAATTTTTTTTATTTTTAGTAGAGACAGAGTTTCACTGTGTTGGCCAGGGTGGTCTGGAACACCTGATCTCGTGGTCTGCCCGCTTTGGCCTCCCAAAGTGCTGGGAGTACAGGCCTGAGCCACCGCACCCGGCCTGCTTTTTCATTTCTCTAAAAAAGTTTCTGTATGATAGCAACCTTCTGTTGTATGCTTTAGTTTTAGTTCCTGTGCCATAAAAGCTCTGTGTCCTAAAGAAGTCAAGTGCAGTCTTGGGGAATGGGGACCTTCTGCCAGATTGCCCAGTGTCCACGTGTTTTTGGCACTGCTTCTTTCTCATCGTTTGGCACCACGTTGGAAGTACTGACATCTGTCAAGGTGTGTTCTGTTAATTCCTCTGGTGTGGTGTCAATACAAATACAGCCTTTTCTGTTTGTTTCAGACAAATTTACATGTATTGGAGACCAGACCAGAAGCCCTTCTGAATTAAGGTAATTTTGATATATTTGATCCTCATCAGTTTGTTTATTGATTGTGCTTGTCTTTCTGTTTCAGATCTCACATTCTTGAAGGTGGCATTGAAGAGCACTAAGATCGGAAGATGAGTGAGCTTGACCAGTTACGGCAGGAGGCCGAGCAACTTAAGAACCAGATTCGAGTATGTAGTTGTGTGTGCTTGGTTTTATTAATGTTGCTAATTTCTCACTGTCCTTGCTTCCCAGGACGCCAGGAAAGCATGTGCAGATGCAACTCTCTCTCAGGTAAGAGCCCACTGAGTCACGCAGAGCCATCTTGTTGATTTACAGAAATGTTTTTATTTTCAAGATCACAAACAACATCGACCCAGTGGGAAGAATCCAAATGCGCACGAGGAGGACACTGCGGGGGCACCTGGCCAAGATCTACGCCATGCACTGGGGCACAGACTCCAGGTAGGCGTGGGCATGAGCAGGATGCTGCTTGTACTGATAGGTTTGCTTTTGTCTGTCCCTCCAGGCTTCTCGTCAGTGCCTCGCAGGATGGTAAACTTATCATCTGGGACAGCTACACCACCAACAAGGTAGGGACTGGAGGATTCCCTTCCTTGAAAAAGTTGTTTGCATCATCTGTCTTTCTGTCATTAGGTCCACGCCATCCCTCTGCGCTCCTCCTGGGTCATGACCTGTGCATATGCCCCTTCTGGGAACTATGTGGCCTGCGGTGGCCTGGATAACATTTGCTCCATTTACAATCTGAAAACTCGTGAGGGGAACGTGCGCGTGAGTCGTGAGCTGGCAGGACACACAGGTACCTGTCCTTGTTCATAAGCTTCAAGTGACTCAGCTCATCACTTAGGCCTGTTCTTTGCCAGGTTACCTGTCCTGCTGCCGATTCCTGGATGACAATCAGATCGTCACCAGCTCTGGAGACACCACGTGGTAAGTACCTGACCCGGGGCAGGCAGTGCCTTTGATGTCCCCTTGTCATTCGCTCCTGCTCCAGTGCCCTGTGGGACATCGAGACCGGCCAGCAGACGACCACGTTTACCGGACACACTGGAGATGTCATGAGCCTTTCTCTTGCTCCTGACACCAGACTGTTCGTCTCTGGTGCTTGTGATGCTTCAGCCAAACTCTGGGATGTGCGAGAAGGCATGTGCCGGCAGACCTTCACTGGCCACGAGTCTGACATCAATGCCATTTGCGTGAGTCTGGGTGGAGGTGTGGGGTCGGGTCCACATGATGTCTTGATTTGCTTTCTCTTTCCAGTTCTTTCCAAATGGCAATGCATTTGCCACTGGCTCAGACGACGCCACCTGCAGGCTGTTTGACCTTCGTGCTGACCAGGAGCTCATGACTTACTCCCATGACAACATCATCTGCGGGATCACCTCTGTCTCCTTCTCCAAGAGCGGGCGCCTCCTCCTTGCTGGGTACGACGACTTCAACTGCAACGTCTGGGATGCACTCAAAGCCGACCGGGCAGGTACGTGGCCATGGGGCCTTTCTGTGTCTTGTTTTGGTGTGATTCTGCTGTTGTTTGCTCCCAGGTGTCTTGGCTGGGCATGACAACCGCGTCAGCTGCCTGGGCGTGACTGACGATGGCATGGCTGTGGCGACAGGGTCCTGGGATAGCTTCCTCAAGATCTGGAACTAACGCCAGTAGGTAATGCAGCAGCCCAAATGCCCTTCTCTGAGTTTCACATTTCTTTAAACTCTGTTTAAAACAGCATGTGGATGCCATGGAGACTGGAAGACCATTCCAACTTGGACGCGTTACCATGAGAGCATATCCTATCCAACCGTACTAACGTGGACACCCTACACCTCCCCTCAGAACTTCAAAAGGGCAAGATCTTTTTTCCTTCACTTATTGCTGAAACCAAGAGCACAATTCCCATTGAGAGAAAGATCTCTGTGCTGTAAACTAAAACAAATTGTGCATTCCTTCCGGGGCCATCGTCTTTGTTTTCTTTTTTGTCTTGAATGAATTTTAAAAGGAAATATATAATAAAAATGTTAACCAGAAGGTAAACTTGAGTGTAATTGTCAGACAGACACACTTTTCCACCAGTGTATTTGAATTTTAGACCAGTGACCCTGTTTTGTGGCATTCATGCAAAACATGCTGAGGGCTTTGTTCATCTGGTCATCGTGTCCAAATTTCAGTCATGTTTGTAGCAAGATTTTGGAAGCATTCATATTTCCTTTTTAAAATGTATTCCTTTGTGTTCAACAGTTAATCAAAACCAGAGAGTCTAGGGCAGCCTCTCTGATGTTGTCAATGATGTAAATTCAGTCCCTGGTTTTTAATTTTCTGTCTGATGTCACAGATCATTGTTGCACACAAACGTGGCATAGAAAAGAACATGTTCAGAAGCCATGGGGCCAAGCACATGCGGGGACGGTCTCAAATGCGTGATCAGAGAATCCTTCACCTTTGCTGAAAAGTGAGCTCAGATCCAGCACCATGTTCCTCCTGACCCATCCTGTCTATCTTCTCAGTTGAGTTTTTAATCTCACTTTGGGTTTCCTTGTGAAGTTGGAGGGAAGTTTATAATAGCCTAACACTACCCCACCCCCAACTAGGAGGAACCTCTGTTTTCAAGAGAGATGCCTGTCCTGTGCTTGGATAGTCAGTCAATTATTTGTGTATGAAACAATGTACAAATCAATGTTTTGAAAATAATGATCTCAGACTTTCTAAGTTAAATTTTAAAAATTTTGATTGTTTGCCATATTGGGTGGGTTTACTCTTAGAATCGCATGCTGTAGAAATGCTCAAAAGTGCATATGGGACTCAGTCCTTAGGTGTTCTTTTTCTTTTAAGAAATAACCTCTTACAGTTGTAACCATTGCGGCTCTGTCCACTTCTCGTTGCTGCTCTGTGGCACATATCGGAAGCAGTACAGCGCGCGGCTCTACACGCTTGGGTAGCGGGATAAGTCACTGTTTTCTTTATTTCTTTAAAAAAAAAAAAGTTCTGTTGCAAACGACTGCTGTTGGATTCTGAGGGTGGGGAGGGAGAGAGAGGGAGGGAGAGGGAGTGAAGAGCCTGCCCTCCTATATGGATTCTTCAGGGCCCTCCACATCTGAGGTGGCTCATTCCCATCACACACAGATTGTCCTGGTGTTCATTTCAAGGCCAGTGTTCAGCAGCAGCGTTTGGAAAGCAGGTTCTGTGGGACCCCCCGCCCCGCCCCCCGCACTCCTTCATAGCAGCAGTAGTGGCTTCTCCATCCTGTTTTCTGCAACATTCTATACAAAACTGTGCTGTGACCTTGCGGTAGGCCTGGATCTGGCAAAGAGAATACAAATGAAACCCCTTCTTTCTCTTTCCGTCCAACAACTCTGTAGAGCTCTCTGCACCCTTACCCCTTTCCACCTTTTGTATTTAATTTTAAAGTCAGTGTACTGCAAGGAAGCTGGATGCAAGATAGATACTATATTAAACTGTACTGTTATTTAAGATGTAATAAAGCAGTTTGACATGAGGGACTTTGGTGTGGTGATTATTTACGGGTCCACTT